GTTCCCTACATAGCAACTCAGAGTAGGGAGGAAATTTTAGGCCAAATTTAATTTAAATTATGTTGGAGCATGACCAAAGTTGGTCATGACCAGAAGCTGAACACAGATATGGAAGCTAACACAATATCCAGTGGAGAGAGATTGTGGTAGAGTACATGGGGCGAAATGGTTGATTTCTGCATTTTTGTTGGTGACGCCATCAGGATTTGCTGAAGAACCAAACGTGTGACAGGAAAGGACAACACAAGGAGCTGCCAGCTTTGGAAACCAGTTCTACTCTCAGTATTACCTTCGCAAAAGATAGAGCTTTGTAAATTTCTAGATTCCTCGTTCTTATTATCCTAGACTATTTAACCAGAATCTCCAGGGTCGTGGTCCTGGAAACAATACGTTTAAAACTCTTCCCAAGGATCCTTCAGCAGCCAACTTGACTTTGGCTAAGGAGTCCGCCAGCTCTGGGCTCACTTGGGTTGTTTGCAAGGAAGAGCCCATGCCCAGAGTATAAATTGGGAGAACAGCGCTGTGCAAAGAGCGTGGGTTGGTGAGCTAGTGGATGGCGAGATTAATCTCACTCTGATCCCTAAAGCAGGGTGCAGTAATACTCTAAATGCCTCAAATGGGTTGGGAACCATGGAAGGAATCCCGGAGGAGCCCGATCTTAACGAAGCTTTTCTCAGGCCTTTGGTAGGAGGACAGAAACGAAGTTGAATGAAAAAGACAGTGGAGTGGGACTGAGAAATGACAACGGCCCACCACAGACCTCTCTCTTTCAAGGCCTGTGTCGTCAGGACGCAGGCCAGAAGAAGCCACGACGAGGCGCAGGCGCGACTCCACGAGGGCCACGCCCCTCCTAGAGAAGGACCGACCCGTTTTCCGCCCGCAGCGGAGCTTGGGTTTCCGGGAGGACCTGATTGTGCAAGGGACCAAACCGGATAGAGGTCGCGCGCCCTCTTTCGTCTGCCTTCCGGTTCACTAATACGCAAGTTCGCAGAAGTGCGGGAACGCGCCGTCCCTCTGCGCAGGCGCAGTCGGCGGTCGGCGTGGGGCGCTATGCCGGGGCGGCACGTTTCTCGAGTCCGGGCATTGTACAAGCGCGTCTTGCAGCTGCACCGTGTTCTGCCCCCGGACCTCAAATCCCTGGGCGACCAGTACGTGAAAGACGAATTTAGGAGACATAAGACCGTTGGTTCTGACGAGGCACAGCGTTTCTTGCAAGAATGGGAGGCAAGTGACGCTCCCTTCTCTTTGCCCAAGACACATCTATAACCTTCATTCTTTATCTTTTTAGGTGTATGCAACAGCGTTATTGCAACAGGCTAACGAAAACAGACAAAATTCAACTGGAAAAGCATGTTTTGGCACCTTCCTCCCAGAAGAAAAACTTAATGACTTTCGTGATGAACAAATTGGACAGTTGCAGGAGCTGATGCAAGAAGCCACAAAACCCAATAGGCAATTTAGTATTTCTGAGTCTATGAAACCAAAATTTTAGTCTATACAACAAAGCTTAATAAGACATGCAAAAATTTAGAACCCCTACTTTAACTGTCATTGGTTTTTGAAATATATTTAAGCTTTGAAAACACCTGTTATTAATGAAATACTCTTTTATTTTGGATATTATGATTGCAGTATATGGATCAAGATCACTAGTGACAATTGAAAAAAACTATTGGAATAATAGCACTTGTATGAAATTCAGTTTTGGAACTAAACAGCAAATTTCTAGAATTTTGCTGAAAATGTTTTAAAATGCTATTCTCATCCAGCCATATTAGTCTTCTGGCTTTTCTTTAGCTTCATCAAATAAGCATGTTGTGATAATGATAGATGTACAATTCCAACAAGGTTATTATTTTTTAAATACATTGTCATTCTGAACATTTTATCACTTCTAGTTTAATAATACATACATGATTTTTCTTCTGAATGTCTCTTCTCCCTGCATCACTGTTCATTCACAATGAAAGGTTAGGAAGAAGCTTTAAAATTCACTATTTTACTATCAATCATTTGTATAATAAACTATACAAAGTATAATACGTTTCCTCCAGTGTTTGTTTGTTAATAAC